TCTAAGGGCTCCCCTCTCACTCAGAGGAAAAGCCAAAGTTCCTTCAATGCAACCAGGGGGTGTCCTGCATGGTCCTCCTGCCCCCCGCCCCCTTGCCTCTCTTATTCCACTTCCCATCAGGCTCCACCCTGCTCTCTTTGCTTCAGCCATGCCGGCTGTTCCTCAGACATGCCAGCATACTCTTGCCTTGGAACCTTCACATTTATCATTCTGTCTGCCCCGAACACTCAACCTCAAATAGCTGTGCAGCCCTCTCCTTTACACAAATGGTAACTCTTCCATGAAACCTTTCTCCACCACTCAATGTCCATTTCCAAGCCCAGCCCATGCTCCCCAGCCCCATCCCTGCTCTGCTTTTTTGCCTTCATCCTCATCACTATCTGACCCAGTGGATAGTTTTAATTGTATCTGTCACTAGAATGCAAGCTCCATGAGACACACATTTTTGTCTGTGTTATTCATTGCTCTACTTCCAGTTCCCAGAACAATTTTGGCACATAGCATGTGTTCATTAATTATGTGTTGGTTAAATGAAGGAAGCTTTATGAGGGAAAGAGCATGCCACTCCTCTTCCAGCGTCCCCCTTGGTGGCCAGGGCAGAGCAGGCATTCAGCTGCTCTTGTGGGAGAAGAAGGGACTTGCAAGATCATCTCCCTTAGCTCCCTCATTTTCAGGAGGCCAGGGACAGTGGTCCCCAGGAAGGGAAGGAGAGTCCAACCTAGTTTGCCTGATCCCCCATGGGAGGCTGAGGTTGCAAACAGACAGCTGCAGCTCCTTGCAGCTATGCCACACACACAGCCTTTCTGAATCAGAGGGTATTAGTCTTTCCTTCTGAACTCTTGGGATATTCCTGTTTTGATTTGGCTCTAGCAGTGACCACACCGAGTTGTGCAAAGCCTGGGAACAGTGAGGGCATTAGGACCAGGAGTGACGCGCACGCTTGGCTCTGGGTTGTGTCTGGCAGAGGGCTCTCGGCTGAGTGGAGCTATGTGTGAAAGGAAACCAGGCACTGCCTGCCGGCTTTACATCTGTTGATCTGACCTGACTGGAAGCGTCCAAAGAGGGACGGCTGTCAGCCCTGCTTGACTGAGAACCCACCAGCTCATCCCAGACACCTCATAGCAACCTATTTATACAAAGGGGGAAAGAAACACCTGAGCAGAATGGAATCATTATTTTTTTCCCAAGGAGAAAACCGGGGTAAAGGGAGGGAAGCAATTCAATTTGAAGTCCCTGTGAATGGGCTTTCAGAAGGCAATTAAAGAAATCCACTCAGAGAGGACTTGGGGTGAAACTTGGGTCCTGTGGTTTTCTGATTGTAAGTGGAAGCAGGTCTTGCACACGCTGTTGGCAAATGTCAGGACCAGGTTAAGTGACTGGCAGAAAAACTTCCAGGTGGAACAAGCAACCCAGGTTCTGCTGCAAGCTTGAAGGAGCCTGGAGCGGGAGAAAGCTAACTTGAACATGACCTGTTGCATTTGGCAAGTTCTAGCAACATGCTCCTAAGGAAGCGATACAGGCACAGACCATGCAGACTCCAGTTCCTCCTGCTGCTCCTGATGCTGGGATGCGTCCTGATGATGGTGGCGATGTTGCACCCTCCCCACCACACCCTGCACCAGACTGTCACAGCCCAAGCCAGCAAGCACAGCCCTGAAGCCAGGTACCGCCTGGACTTTGGGGAATCCCAGGATTGGGTACTGGAAGCTGAGGATGAGGGTGAAGAGTACAGCCCTCTGGAGGGCCTGCCACCCTTTATCTCACTGCGGGAGGATCAGCTGCTGGTGGCCGTGGCCTTACCCCAGGCCAGAAGGAACCAGAGCCAGGGCAGGAGAGGTGGGAGCTACCGCCTCATCAAGCAGCCAAGGAGGCAGGATAAGGAAGCCCCAAAGAGGGACTGGGGGGCTGATGAGGACGGGGAGGTGTCTGAAGAAGAGGAGTTGACCCCGTTCAGCCTGGACCCACGTGGCCTCCAGGAGGCACTCAGTGCCCGCATCCCCCTCCAGAGGGCTCTGCCCGAGGTGCGGCACCCACTGTAAGTAAGGCCCTTGTTTTCCCTTCCCTGATTCCCCATGGCTCTCTGGCTCTCTTCCCTGCAGGTGTCTGCAGCAGCACCCTCAGGACAGCCTGCCCACAGCCAGCGTCATCCTCTGTTTCCATGATGAGGCCTGGTCCACTCTCCTGCGGACTGTACACAGCATCCTCGACACAGTGCCCAGGGCCTTCCTGAAGGAGATCATCCTCGTGGACGACCTCAGCCAGCAAGGTAGCCACGGCTTTCCTCCAGGCTCGTCTGGGCATTCCACTGACCACAACCCTGTTGATTCCAGGACAACTCAAGTCTGCTCTCAGCGAATATGTGGCCAGGCTGGAGGGGGTGAAGTTACTCAGGAGCAACAAGAGGCTGGGTGCCATCAGGGCCCGGATGCTGGGGGCCACCAGAGCCACCGGGGATGTGCTCGTCTTCATGGATGCCCACTGCGAGTGCCACCCAGGCTGGCTGGAGCCCCTCCTCAGCAGAATAGCTGGTGACAGGTAACTTATTCCCTGGGCTTGCAAAGCAAGACCGTCCCTTGTTTAATTCCACAATTCTTTCCAGGAGCCGAGTGGTATCTCCGGTGATAGATGTGATTGACTGGAAGACTTTCCAGTATTACCCCTCAAAGGACCTGCAGCGTGGGGTGTTGGACTGGAAGCTGGATTTCCACTGGGAACCTTTGCCAGAGCATGTGAGGAAGGCCCTCCAGTCCCCCATAAGCCCCATCAGGTGAGTCCCCATTTCACACCTGCTTTGCCATTACTGCAGTGTCCTGCCTGTCTTCTGTGTCCAGGAGCCCTGTGGTGCCCGGAGAGGTGGTGGCCATGGACAGACATTACTTCCAAAACACTGGAGCGTATGACTCTCTTATGTCGCTGCGAGGTGGTGAAAACCTCGAACTGTCTTTCAAGGTATGTCCTGGACCAAGGGAGGACAGAGGTGGGCTGAGGTGTTTATCTTTTCCCTTCGTGGCAGGCCTGGCTCTGTGGTGGCTCTGTTGAAATCCTTCCCTGCTCTCGGGTAGGACACATCTACCAAAATCAGGATTCCCATTCCCCCCTCGACCAGGAGGCCACCCTGAGGAACAGGGTTCGCATTGCTGAGACCTGGCTGGGGTCATTCAAAGAAACCTTCTACAAGCATAGCCCAGAGGCCTTCTCCTTGAGCAAGGTAAGGAGAGAGCCAAGTGGGGCTTCTGTGTCCATCATCCTGCTTGTGTCTTTCTCCTCCCCAGGCTGAGAAGCCAGACTGCATGGAACGCTTGCAGCTGCAAAGGAGACTGGGTTGTCGGACATTCCACTGGTTTCTGGCTAATGTCTACCCTGAGCTGTACCCATCTGAACCCAGGCCCAGTTTCTCTGGAAAGGCAAGGCATGACCCAGGGAAGATGGGGAGGGAGAATTCACTCCTGTGTGTGTGTCCACTTTCAGCTCCACAACACTGGACTTGGGCTCTGTGCAGACTGCCAGGCAGAAGGGGACATCCTGGGCTGTCCCATGGTGTTGGCTCCTTGCAGTGACAGCCGGCAGCAACAGGTGGGTAGTCAGACTTCTCAGGATGGATGATAAGCTGCGCTAACAACTATTGCTTCTGTCACAGTACCTGCAGCACACCAGCAGGAAGGAGATTCACTTTGGCAGCCCACAGCACCTGTGCTTTGCTGTCAGGCAGGAGCAGGTGATTCTTCAGAACTGCACGGAGGAAGGCCTGGCCATCCACCAGCAGCACTGGGACTTCCAGGAGGTGAGTAATCTGTTCAGGAAGAGCCTGGTAGTGACCTGGGGGTTGATGACTTTTTCTTTCTCAGGTCTCATAAGACACAGGCTCTGCACACTCAGAAGAGTGGCAGGCACCCATGGTAACACAGCTGCATGGCTCAAAGTAACAATCAAGACAGAAGAACAGGCACCGATCGATAGGACTCTTCTATCTCCTAAAGCTCTTTTGAAGTCTGGCAGAGACGTTTGAGTGGCTTCTGTCCACCTCCTCAGTGACTCACAGTGCGATGCTCATGGTTGAACCTGAGTGATGCCAGCAGCAAGGAAACTGACAGAGCTCGCCGATCCATTTCCTGTCATTCACTTGAGGGTGACAAAGCATGATGGTGACAGCTCAGATAACATTCCTGGCACAAAATCCTTAAACTAAATGGAGCCTGGCTGCCAGGAAGGAGAGGAACAGGCATTCCAGGGGCAGACTCTGCTGCTGGCTGCAGCCACACAGGAGAGCTTTAAACAGGATTCTGAACTTAGAGAGCAACAGGATTTGTGCACCACTGCTACACTGATCAATGCCAATAGTTGGCCCAGGCTGGAGGATGGGCCAGGCATCCTAACGCCATTGGGCAAATCCAAGGTTTAAGGAAGTCAGCACAGTTGGGGTACACACTAGAGAAAGCTACATGTTTTGAAGAATGTGCAGACTCCTTGAGCCCCCACAAAGCAGCCTCACCATCGGCATGTAGACAGTGCAAAGTTGAATGAGAATCTCATTAGAACTTCTGGAAGCTCATCTCTTTCTTACCAGACCCATGCTTAAGACTGGAGTCCTGGCAGAGGCTAATATTCCAGATATGAGCCAGAGACAACCTCGTCTGTGCCAGGGGCATGTCACCCAAACTGAGGTCATATAATTTAAAATATAACTCCAAAGTTCAGTAAGGTATGGCGGAGAAACCTCTGGTGCCTGTATCACATGTCCTCAGGCCTTCTCTGCTTTCCGCCACTGCTGCTGAACAGTTCTGTGCAGCCTCAGATCCCCTGAGCCCTGTGCTAAGTGTCTTCTGCATTATGCACCAGGGTTTTCTCTGAAGGCAGAGTTACTCAAACATCCAGGGAGCAAGCACCCTGGCTTGCTAGGACAGTTAACACTCCCAGGACAACTCTCAGTCACTGAGGGGATGGGAACCAGTGGATGGATGTCTGGCCTCTGTCTTTCAGGTGGATAATTATACAACGCATCCTGTATATTTTTTAAGAGGGTCAACAGAATCAAGTGGCAACTTTAACGTGTCCTTATATTGGCGCCTCCTTCTGCCCCATCTCACATCCTCACTCCCACACTCCTGCTTCCCAGGTTCACACCCCTCATGAACCACCTGCATCCAGTCCTTGTCTCATGCTCTGCTTTCAGGGAAACCCAAACTAAACCACACATGAGCACAGTCTTCCTTTATAACACAGGCTTTCTAGACTAACATGGCTGATGCACATTCAGTCTCCAACTTAGGCCCTAGAACGGAAACAGGGCCCAGCCATCCAGACACCTGTGGGAATCCTGCCACAGGGCCCTTGGCCCCACTCTAGGGCTGGTCCTACATCCTAAACATAATCAAGAAATTCTTTCCAGTTTTCTTGGCTGGGTCCTTTCTAGCAGGAACATTTTGATGGCATGTGACAGAAACTGAAATTGAACCGGTTTGGTCCTGTAGAAGCAGGGGAGATTACTGGAAAAATACTGAAGCATCACATGAAATTGAAGGAAGGGTTCCCCAATCCATGGGAAGGGCAGGGGTGCAGCTGGGCCTCAGGGGAAAAGCCATATTCCCGGCTTCTTCCACATGGAGGACTGTAGCCGCAAACAGCTCAGGAGGCCCATATGAAAGAAGACACATGCATATGCAAATATCATAATGAGAAAGTGTTTCTGCAAGCTCCAGGGAGGAAGAAGCTTTGTCACTATTTTTTCAGTGATTAACTGGAGTGTCTAAAACAGTATCTGCAATATGGTATATGGGTAATAGACATTTGTTGAATGAATGAACAGTAGAAGGAGGAAGAGGGAAAAAGAGGAGGTGGGATGGGAAGAAGGTTTGGGGTATGACTGTGAATGAAGCTATCTGGCCTTCAGCTTTGGATGGACCTTGCTTTTTCAAGAGATTATGGCTGGGGGCATTATCCCATCTTCCTCAGCTCAGAAGCTTGCTGTGGCTCACAGTTTCCTGTGGAAACAACCTGACCTCCTTAGTGTTACATGCAAATCCCTCGCAAGTTGGCCCCTACAACCTCCTCTTCACACACCCTCCACTCAGAGCACACTGGCCCACAGCCCAGGGCCATCCTGAGGGAACTGTCCTAAGGGTCACTGTGCCCTCCTCTGGGACAAACATACATGTTTTGAAAGTGGTTTTTTTTTTTTTTTTTTTTTTTGAGATGGAGTCTCGCTCTGTTGCCAGGCTGGAGTGCAGTGGTGCAATCTCGGCCCACTGCAACATCCGCCTCCCGGGTTCAAGTGATTCTCCTGCCTCAGCCTCCTGAGTAGCTGGGACTACAGGTGCATGCCACCACACCCAGCTAATTTTTGTATTTTTAGTAGAGACGGTTTCACCATGTTGGCCAGGATGGTCTCGATCTCTTGACCTCGTGATCTGCCCTCCTCGACCTCCCAAAGTGCTGGGATTACAGGCGTGAGCCACCGCGCCCAGCCTGAAAAGGATTTTAAATTGTTTTTATGAGGGAAACATGTTATCTTGTTCATGTAATACTCTATAGCAGAACCCAGTAGGGAATAATAGATTCTGCATATATAGGAATACTCTTCTAACTCTGGAAAGAAAAGCATAATATTATATAGATTAAAAAGAAAAGTATTTATAGCAATAAATAATTGAAATGAAAGTATTACAGGAATAAAATATTTTAAATAAAAATTAGGTGGGAAAATTGACATTGTACTTGATGAGTTGTGAGGCCTATGGCTTGTAATTTTTCTGAGAAAGTTAGAGAAGCATGAAATGAGTATATTCACAGTGTTTGCTGTTGTTGTTGTTGCTATATATTTACCATTGTGTTTCCTCTTCAGAATGTGGCTTTTCATACATAAATACATTTGCACAGAGTAAATTTTGGATGAATTTGAACCAGGGGGTAGAAGATATATCTTATATTCCAGCAAAGACTGTAGTGTGTGTGTGTGTGTGTGTGTGTGTGTGTGTGTGTGTCTGTTTGTAAGACCTTCTGCTAAAGGATGCTTGCAGACAAAGTCCTTATCAGCCATGACACAGAAATATGGATCAATAAGTGTGTATTGAATGGATGAACAAGAAAAGAGAAAAGCAGCAATTTAGACTGTGTGCCTAACACTGTGCAAGGTGCTTAGCACATGTCTTTTCATTTAATCCTCACAACCACCCTGCAAGGTGATTTTCATCATGTCTAATTTACAGAAGGAGAAACTGTGGCTTGCCCAAGGTCACAAAACTAACAAAGGATTCAAATCCAGGAACGTCAGATCATGATGCCTTTGCCGTCTGCATTGAGCGCCGCAGCCCTAATTGGTTAGCTTGCGCCACCTAGTGGCAGAACTAAAACAGGAACCAGGTCAGCCTGCAACAAATATTAAAGCAGCAGGCTGCACCCTTCAACGGGGCTTGTGAAACCTGGAGAAGCACAGGCACGCCTGTGACCCACACTCACTCCAACCCCACAACTGATAAAAGACAACGCAAGGCCCAGAATCAGATAACCTGGGAAAGTGTGTTGTAAATGAAGCATCATTTCCTCTTGAAATACATTTTTTGTCTTCCTGTACTGGGAACATAAAAGTCCCTCACCATCCCCTTGACCTCTCAGCATTTCCAGGGCTTCCCTCGACCTCAGTCTGCTGTCCCCCTCCCGGACCCAGCACCTTTTTAGCACTGAGGATCTAACCTTGTGCTCATGAGGCCTGGCTTGGTGGCGACACGTCACCCAGCACACACAGGGGCTGTCCCAGGAACGAAGTGGCATGCACATGTGGCACTCCAGGCTTCCAGCTCATCTGTGAACAGCTGCGGTCATTTGGTGGCGAAAACTCTACAGCCCACCTACCAGCCTCCTAGCCGCAGTCCCACCTGCTCCATTTTCACTACAGTCGTTTTTGAAGAGGGGCGGTGTTTCTCCTGCAGTTTACTGACAATGTTTACAGAGAAGCTATCGTTCAAGCTACTGTTCACTGCCTCCCTCCCCCGCTCAAAACACATGAAAAGTTATTCTGCCCTAGAAAATATAGGTGCCTTAGCCAGCAGGCAAATAAACATCCTCGTGGTCTATGCCCTGCTTTTGTGGTCTAATTCATTTTCTC